AGGTCACAGTGCCTGGCGGAGGAGCAGGTATCCCAGGAACCCGGAGCTAGCCTGAGAACCGCCCAGGACCCAGCGGAGGAGCAGGTATCCCAGGAACCCGGAGCCTGCCCGAGAACCACCCAGGAGAGCAGTCCCATATAGCTCATGGCCGGCAACGAGACAGGGAGCACAGGTGGAAGCAGCTCGAAAGCTGCGGATCTTAGCGCTGTCCTGAGGCTGCCCAGGCAGGCTGTGTCCCAGCCATTCTTTCATCTCTTGCTCCCTCCCAGTTTGGGCCAGGGCCAGGGATGGAGGAAACTGAATTCCAAAATTTTTATTGTAAAAAAAATTAATTTTCTTCTTCTGCATAACAAATGACCACAGGCATAGTGGCTTGAAACGACACCATTTGCCGCCTCGCAGTGTCTTTGGGTGGGGATTCAGTACAGCCCGGGCTGGGACCTCTGTGTGGGGACTCACGGGCCGCCAGCAGAATGCTGTTCGTGTGGCCGCAGGACAGAGGCTCCGTGTCCTTGCTGGCTGATGCTGTGGCCGCTGCCACACCTCAAGGCACCAAGTCCCAGCCCCGTGGCCCCTCCAACCTGGCAGCCGACCTCAGGGTGGCAGAAGAATCTTCTGGTATGGAGAACCTCTTTTTAAAGATGTCATTTGACTCCATCAGGCCTGCCCAGGTAATCTGCCTGTTGTTAAAAGTCAAATATTACAATAACAACTGCCAAGCCTCATCACAGGTGATGGCCCCAGGTGTGTGTGAACATGAGCACATGCTGGAGGGGAGGCCATGACACTGGGCAGGGGCCAGGGGGAGAGTCGGGGAAGGCCCTGCCTTCGGGAGCTCAGCCATGACCCCGGGCAGGGGCCAGGGGGAGAGTCGGGGAAGGCCCTGCCTTCGGGAGCTCAGCCCCACCTCGTTGCCTCAGCACAGGCCTCTGTTCCACTGCAGCTGTATCTGGCACAGTGAGTTGATGAGGGGCTGCCCCCTTCCCTTGGGGGGCTTGAGGCCAGGATCCTTGTAAGGGATTGAATGAGGACACAAAGGAAGGGAGACGGACAGACAGGGAGCAGCCTGCCAGTGGAAGCCTCGATGGTCACCCCCTCCCCAGGATATTCAGTGCACACTGGAGATCTCGATGGTCACCCCCTCCCCAGGATGGTCAGTGCACACCGGAGATCTCGATGGTCACCCCCTCCCCAGGATGGTCAGTGCACACTGGAGATCTCGATGGTCACCCCCTCCCCAGGATGGTCAGTGCACACCGGAGATCTCGATGGTCACCCCCTCCCCAGGATGGTCAGTGCACACCGGAGATCTCGATGGTCATCCCCTCCCCAGGATGCTCAGTGCACACCGGAGATCTCGATGGTCACCCCCTCCCCAGGATGCTCAGTGCACACCGGAGATCTCGATGGTCACCCCCTCCCCAGGATGCTCAGTGCACACCGGAGATCTCGATGGTCACCCCCTCCCCAGGATGGTCAGTGCACACCGGAGATCTCGATGGTCACCCCCTCCCCAGGATGGTCAGTGCACACCGGAGATCTCGATGGTCACCCCCTCCCCAGGATGCTCAGTGCACACCGGAGATCTCGATGGTCACCCCCTCCCCAGGATGCTCAGTGCACACCGGAGATCTCGATGGTCACCCCCTCCCCAGGATGGTCAGTGCACACCGGAGATCTCGATGGTCACCCCCTCCCCAGGATGGTCAGTGCACACCGGAGATCTCGATGGTCACCCCCTCCCCAGGATGGTCAGTGCACACCGGAGATCTCGATGGTCACCCCCTCCCCAGGATGCTCAGTGCACACCGGAGATCTCGATGGTCACCCCCTCCCCAGGATGCTCAGTGCACCGTGGAGATCTCGATGGTCACCCCCTCCCCAGGATGGTCAGTGCACACCGGAGATCTCGATCGTCACCCCCTCCCCAGGATGCTCAGTGCACACCGGAGATCTCGATGGTCACCCCCTCCCCAGGATGCTCAGTGCACACCGGAGATGTGGGGACCCTACCAAGATGAGATGATGGAGTCCCAGCTCCTGAAATCCAGAGCCTGG